GAGGGGGAAGAAGCCACTAAAAAAGTGAAATGTGCTTGGGAGAATCGGCCTGCCTGCAGGGTAGATGCCCTTTCTCTCTGCTGGCCAGCTCTGCCCCTCAGTGAGAAACTTTACATATTGCTAAGATGCCTGGCCAATGAAACAGTTCCAGAGACTTTATGTCCCCCAGTAGAAATATGAATAGAAATCACCCTGTGGGCAATGGTCCCATTTTAAAATATGCTGTCCCATTGTCCCCTAGAGCCTACTTTAACTTGTCAGACCATGTATTCCACTTCATATGCAAGAGGCATGCACTGAGCCCATAGGTGGCTAGGCAAACACCCAATAGCTCCCTGAAATGGCTTCATTATGCAGCCTCGACAGCCACCCCAACCCTCCCACTCTCACACTGAAACACCCAGACCTAGAGATAGCTAGACACACCCAGACACCCGCCAAGCCCCTCACATACAGATATGTGCACAATGATACACAGCAAACGTACACAGAGTTCAGTACACACAAAGAGCTCACGCCCACGTGCACACACCCCTCAGTTGGGACAGAGTTGACCACCACCACCTTTCTCCCAAACACATGGCTTTTGAACTGCCTTTCCTTGGATCCAGTTCAAGGGGATGGAGGAGCAGTGAGAGTCAGCCGCCCTTCCACTCCAATTTCCCAGCACCTCCCTTATCTCTGCCTCACAAGTCACCCAGCCCCCCTCTCTTCCTTCCTTGTGCTTGAAGAATCTCTCCTTGCTGGAAAGCCCCCTGTTTTCTCAATCTCCCTTTCCACTTCGGTAAAATCTCTACTTGCTGGAAAGCCCCCTGTTTTCTCAATCTCCCTTTCCACTTCGGTAAAATGCCCACTTTCTGGTCCCCACCTTTTTCCTGAGTGTAGTCCCAACCAGCCAAATCCAACCTCAAAACAGGAAGACCCAAGGCCAGTGACCCCCATAGGCCTGAGGCTTGTGCAGGCAGTGGGCGTGGGGTAAGGCTTCCTGATGCCCCCTGTCCCTGCCCAGAACCTGATGGCCCTCATTAGTCCTTGGCTCTTATCTTGGAAGCACAGGCGCTGACAGCCGTCCCAGCCCTTCTGTCTGCGGGCCTGAACCAAACGGTGCCATGGGGAACTGTCTGCACAGGGTGAGTATGGGGCCAGGCCCCAGAGTCCCTTATCCTCCCCTCCCACCTGCCCCTCAATTCCCAGGAGACTCTTCCGGTGTAACTCTGATGGCCTCCTCTGGGTATGTCCTCCAGGCGGAGCTCTCCCCCTCAACTGAGAACTCAAGTCAGCTGGACTTCGAAGATGTATGGAATTCTTCCTATGGTGTGAATGATTCCTTCCCAGATGGAGACTATGGTGCCAACCTGGAAGCAGCTGCCCCCTGCCACTCCTGTAACCTGCTGGATGACTCTGCACTGCCCTTCTTCATCCTCACCAGTGTCCTGGGTATCCTAGCTAGCAGCACTGTCCTCTTCATGCTTTTCAGACCTCTCTTCCGCTGGCAGCTCTGCCCTGGCTGGCCTGTCCTGGCACAGCTGGCTGTGGGCAGTGCCCTCTTCAGCATTGTGGTGCCCGTCTTGGCCCCAGGGCTAGGTAGCACTCGCAGCTCTGCCCTGTGTAGCCTGGGCTACTGTGTCTGGTATGGCTCAGCCTTTGCCCAGGCTTTGCTGCTAGGGTGCCATGCCTCCCTGGGCCACAGACTGGGTGCAGGCCAGGTCCCAGGCCTCACCCTGGGGCTCACTGTGGGAATTTGGGGAGTGGCTGCCCTACTGACACTGCCTGTCACCCTGGCCAGTGGTGCTTCTGGTGGACTCTGCACCCTGATATACAGCACGGAGCTGAAGGCTTTGCAGGCCACACACACTGTAGCCTGTCTTGCCATCTTTGTCTTGTTGCCATTGGGTTTGTTTGGAGCCAAGGGGCTGAAGAAGGCATTGGGTATGGGGCCAGGCCCCTGGATGAATATCCTGTGGGCCTGGTTTATTTTCTGGTGGCCTCATGGGGTGGTTCTAGGACTGGATTTCCTGGTGAGGTCCAAGCTGTTGCTGTTGTCAACATGTCTGGCCCAGCAGGCTCTGGACCTGCTGCTGAACCTGGCAGAAGCCCTGGCAATTTTGCACTGTGTGGCTACGCCCCTGCTCCTCGCCCTATTCTGCCACCAGGCCACCCGCACCCTCTTGCCCTCTCTGCCCCTCCCTGAAGGATGGTCTTCTCATCTGGACACCCTTGGAAGCAAATCCTAGTTCTCTTCCCACCTGTCAACCTGAATTAAAGTCTACACTGCCTTTGTGAAGCGGGTGGTTTCTTATTTTGTCTGGGGAGAAG